GGGGGAAGGAAAGAAGTAAGAAAGGAGAAAAAGAGAAGATGCTATATCCACCAGCTACATTTACTCTAATACTTGATGAACATATTACATAACTATCAGTATAAGTGTGTTTTACCTCGTAAATACAAATCTCACACCTTGTACATGTGCATACCTGTGTTTCTGAGCAGCACACATGCACCTGGTATCTCACCCATCTCAAGGACAGCTCCTCTCCATGACTTCCATATGTGACCCCTGTGCACACACATACACAGTCCCGCAAAGTCCCGGGCAACAGCCCCGCCTGTGTTAGTGCAATAGCTGAGGGGCATCTACTTGGTGCTGTTAAAGCACACATCCAACCTTCACTCCAACCCCGTAGGATTAGTACACGGATTCCTGGTTCCTAGATCCACTGGTAACGCAGGGAGAGGCAGAGGTGATTCAGGCGGCGCCCCTGACGACTATTTCCAGAGATCCTCTCCCCTGCCCCATTCCAGCCCAGTCACTCTGAGAGCGCGAGGGACAGGCCAGGCCGAGGCTTCTTCGTACAGTCACACCCGTTTCTGGGCTGACTTTCCCAAAGCCTCAGAGCAGCTCTCCCCACCCTACCCCGTCCAGCCCCCTCGCCGTCTCGCCCCTCCCCAGCCCCGAGCTAGAAGTTCAGCCTCAAGACGGCAGCAAACGGCAGAGCAAAGGAGTCGTTTTCTTTCACCTGAAAGCCGCGAGGAGGCTTGGAGCGCCTTTCCTCGCTGGGGCCCGAGCTTCCTGGGCTTTGGCCGGGTGCGGGCAGACCCCACCGGGGTCCTCGTCATCTCCCAGCCCAGCCCGCAGAGCGAGTACCGGCAGATTTCAAGGGCGCGTGAGCCTGGCTGTCGGCTGGGCCCCTGAGGCTCGCTGGGCGGGGGCAGGCCGGTCCAGGCTGTGCGGGGCGTTTACAAAAAGTGACTTGGAGATGAACTCGCCCGTGCGCGGCTGGCCGCCCCGCTATAGGGGCGAAGGCGCCTGACGCAAGCGGAACTCGGTGGAGCCCATACGAATCAGAACAGAGCGAGGCTCCTGGCGCACTAGGGACTCCAGGAGGCAGCTCCGCCAGAGACGCGGGTCGTGCTTCGGGAAACCGGGGGGCGGGGGGAGGGGAAGAGCGCAGAAAAGAAAACCCACCAAGGCGGGGACTGGCCTGAGCGGGGAGGGGCGGCGAGGCCGGAGCCCCTCTCTGTTGGGCGGACTCCCCATGGCCAGAGGCTGAGCTCCACTCCCGCCGGCCGCTCCCTAGGGGAAGGGGAAGGAGAGGGGAGAGCAGCGACAGGCCTCCAGCAAGCAAGCGCGGGCGGCATCCGCAGTCTCCAGAAGTTTGAGACTTGGCCGTAAGCGGACTCGTGCGCCCCAACTCTTTGCCGCGCCAGCGCCTGGAGCGGAGAGCAGAGGCGGCCCGGCCGCGGCGCGCCGGCTTTGTCATGATGGCCAGCTACCCCGAGCCCGAGGACGCGGCGGGGGCCCTGCTGGCCCCAGAGACCGGTCGCACAGTCAAGGAGCCAGAAGGGCCGCCGCCGAGCCCAGGCAAGGGCGGTGGGGGTGGCGGCGGGACAGCCCCGGAGAAGCCGGACCCGGCGCAGAAGCCCCCGTACTCGTACGTGGCGCTCATCGCCATGGCGATCCGCGAGAGCGCGGAGAAGAGGCTCACGCTGTCCGGCATCTACCAGTACATCATCGCGAAGTTCCCGTTCTACGAGAAGAATAAGAAGGGCTGGCAAAATAGCATCCGCCACAACCTCAGCCTCAACGAGTGCTTCATCAAGGTGCCGCGCGAGGGCGGCGGCGAGCGCAAGGGCAACTACTGGACGCTGGACCCGGCCTGCGAAGACATGTTCGAGAAGGGCAACTACCGGCGCCGCCGCCGCATGAAGAGGCCCTTCCGGCCGCCGCCCGCGCACTTCCAGCCCGGCAAGGGGCTCTTCGGGGCCGGAGGCGCCGCAGGCGGGTGCGGCGTGGCGGGCGCCGGGGCCGACGGCTACGGCTACCTGGCGCCCCCCAAGTACCTGCAGTCTGGCTTCCTCAACAACTCGTGGCCGCTACCGCAGCCTCCCTCACCCATGCCCTATGCCTCCTGCCAGATGGCGGCAGCCGCAGCGGCTGCAGCAGCTGCGGCTGCAGCCGCGGGCCCCGGTAGCCCTGGCGCGGCCGCTGTGGTCAAGGGGCTGGCGGGCCCGGCCGCCTCGTACGGGCCGTACACACGCGTGCAGAGCATGGCGCTGCCCCCCGGCGTAGTGAACTCGTACAATGGCCTGGGAGGCCCGCCGGCCGCACCCCCGCCTCCGCCGCACCCCCACCCGCATCCGCACGCACACCATCTGCACGCGGCCGCCGCACCGCCGCCTGCCCCACCGCACCACGGGGCCGCCGCGCCGCCGCCGGGCCAGCTCAGCCCTGCCAGCCCAGCCACCGCCGCGCCCCCGGCGCCCGCGCCCACCAGTGCGCCGGGCCTGCAGTTCGCTTGTGCCCGGCAGCCCGAGCTCGCCATGATGCATTGCTCTTACTGGGACCACGACAGCAAGACCGGCGCGCTGCATTCGCGCCTCGATCTCTGAGAGCCCACCGCATGCCGGTGCAGACGGATGCGAGGATGCAGGGACGCGCGACGCCGGCCCCGGTCGCAGCCGACGACGCCGCCGCCAGCCTGACCTCACACCCTCTGGGCCCGCCTCTGGAGCCAGCGCCCAGGGTCCCTCTGTGCTTTTTCGCTTTCCTAAGCTCCTGTCGCTCCTCTTTGTCCCCTCAGTTTATGTCCTCCTGTGCTCACCTCCCTGACCTCTGTGACCTTGCACTCCCCTGGCCTGAAGCTGCCTCTCTGCGCGCTTTCTACTGGGCTCGTCTCTTTCCGGAGCCCCAGCGTCTCCTGCCCAAATTCACCGCGGAAAGGGCCCGGGGCGGAGGTGCGACCGGGCGTCGGCAGCGCAGACCTCTTGGCCTTCTCTCACAGGTCGGTGCGCTCGCTCTCCGCGTTCCCCGCCCGACTGCCGTGCAGTCCATGGCTAGACGCGCCGGACAGGACTGATGGCGGGACCGCGCTGCCCGAGAAAGGGACGGACCAATACGTGTGTTTGCTCCGCGAACCCTCTTGAAGCTGTTCAGAAGCCGCTTGCCGCGGGGCCCACTAGGCGGGGCGGGGGTTGGGACCCAGCGGGAGCCGGGGCAGCCTGGCTCCACGGCCTGTACTCGGTTTACACCGCGGGCGGGCGCGGAGGGAGGCTGCGTTTCCTCCGCTATCAGTCCCGTCGCTTCGGGCACCTCCGGGCCCCGGCGGCTGGCTAATGTTTTGTTTGAAAGATCGGTGGAACTTTTTAAGAGAGTATTTAAAAAAAAAAAAAGGAAAAAAAATTCACCGGGCAACCGGGGAAGTATTGTGGCCTTGGAGTTTGCTAAATCCAAATATGAAAATCAAAAGCTTTAGTATTCCTCATCTTCTCTTCTGGAAGATTTGCGTTAGAGTTTTTGTTGGGCCTTCAAAAAGCTGTGTTCAGAGTTAGGAGAATATATCCAATAAAAGATGGTTTCGTCTACCAATTGGGGAAGTTTCACCCTCTCCCTATCTGAAGAAAAAAATCAAAAACAAATGTCCCCGGATCTTTCGATGCAAGTCCTGGAGGCAGGGAGATCACTGCCTGCCTGGCCCACGCTGCTGGGACGGCTCGTCCTCCCTGCTTTTTGTTTTTCAAACCTCCTGCTTCTCCCACCTTGGGAAGGAGAAATGTGAAACCCGGCAGCGGCCGACCTAGGCGGTCTTGTGGCCCGGAGCCGGCCCGGCCCGAAAACCATAGACCTGGTTGTACTGTAGCTTGTTGTTTGGGGGACCAAATTTTCTAGAGAGAACTAGAGCACTTTTGTTGTGTTTTTTTGTTTTGTTTTTGTTTTTTGCCTTGTCGATTCCCGAATAAATTTTGTGTTCCTTCTTTTAACACGGACTTCTTTATTTCTGTCGCTCCTTAGT